GTTAGGGTAGGGCAGAAACAAATCAATGGTGGAATGTCATCAGTTAAGGCTATTTTCACTTTTTTTGTGGATCTTCAGTTGCTTCAGGCCATCTAGATGTATACGAGCAGGTCACTGGGGATATGATGGCTTAGCTTGGGCTCAGAGGCCTGACATTCCTGTCTTCTTATATTAATAAGAAAAATAAAACGAAATAGTGGTAAAGTGTTGGGGTGGCAACAATTTTTTGGGGTGGTATGGAGAGATAATGGGCGATGTTTCTCAGGGCTGCTTCGAGCGGGATTAGGGGTTGGTGTGGGAACCTAGAGTGGGAGAGATTAAGCTGAAGGAAGATTTTGGGGTAAGGGGTGATATTGTGGGGTTGTTAGAAGGAGTGTTTGTCGTATAGAATTATTGGTGATGGCCTGGATGCGGTTTTGTATGAACTGAGAAACTAAACAAAAGAGTGGCTGCCAGGTGAGTTGAACAGTCTGATTTTCATTGGGGGTCCTTCACAGATGGGACATGGCTTAGGAGGAATCCCGGGCTGCGGGCATTCCTTGGCCCGGTGGCCAGATTTCCAAAACTTGTAGCAAGCTCCTGGGGGAGGAGGTTCTGGAGGAACCCCTGGCAGCTGCGGTTCAGGCGTTTGGAGTTCTTGTGTTCTGGAGATGTGGCTGGGGTTTGTCTCACGGTGGAGGCAAGGAATTGCAACTCAGAAATACATTGCTACGTGGCTGCCTCTACTCTTATTATTGTACACCTTGAAGGCGAGGTTAATTAAGTCCTGTTGTGGGGTATGAGGGCCGGAATTTAATTTTTGGAGCTTTATTTAATGTCAGGAGCAGATTGGGTAATAAAATAAAATGCATTTTGAGAATAAGACGGCATTGTGACCTTTCAGGGTCTAGGGCTGTAAAACATCTCAGGATTGCTGCCAAATGGGCCATGAACTGGGCTGGGTTTTATATTTGATGAAAAAGAGCCTAAACGCTAACTGATCTGGGAGAGGTCGGATAAAGAAAAAGGAGCATTAACCTTGACTGTGCCTTTAGCTCCAGCCACCTCTTTAAGAGGAAACTGTTGGGCAGATGGAGGAGGGCTAGTCACGGAAAGAAACTGTAAGCTGGACTGGGTGTGAGGAGGGGAGGTAATAAAAGGATTATAGGGTGGAGGAGCAGAGGCTGAGGAAGAATTGGGACCTAGCTCGGCCTGGTGAGGAGCAGCCTGGGAAGGAGGGGAGAAGTATCAGCTAAGGCTATTTTCACTTCTTTTGTAGATCTTCAGTTGCTTCAGGCCATTTGAACGTATATGAGCCGGTCGTAGGGGATATGATGGCTTAGCTTGGGCTCAGAGGCCTGAAAATCGCCCCCACCAATCACCTGTTTCCCCCAATCTACCCTCCTGAAGGTCACTGACAAAGACTTCATTGTCTCCTAGGAGAGGCTGCCATATATCCAGGGCTGACGTAATTCCATCTTAATATCAGTTACATTATAAAAATTTACCTCGTGCCTGAGGCCCCAGAGCCCAAGGGTGCAAAGCAGTAATTGGTCAAAGTTCAACTTCCCTCCCACTCTGGGCTCAGGCTGTCCCCTGAGGGCCTGTGTTTTGAGTCTCTTTCCAGAACCTTGGTGTGAACTTAGGTCTTGGCGTCGGGATCCCTTTTCGTCACACTCAGGTGACCTACAGGGAGCTCCGCTCGACACTGCAAGGCTTAGACCAGTTCGGTCCAACAGAGAAAGCAGGCAACCACCATGTCATTTGAAAACAGTTTCATCGGGATATAATTCGCAACCCATACAGTGAATCCATTTAAGGTGTGTAAGTCAAAAGTTTTTCGTGTATTACCATGACCCTCACTCCTCTCTCCTCTCTTCCCAGATACTCTGACCCATGGATCCCCTGGGTGCAGCCAAGCCACAATGGCCATGGCGCCGCTGTCTGGCCGCACTGCTATTTCAGCTGCTGGTGGCTGTGTGTTTCTTCTCCTACCTGCGTGTGTCCCGAGACGATGCCACTGGATCCCCTAGGGCTCCCAGTGGGTCCTCCCGACAGGACACCACTCCCACCCGCCCCACCCTCCTGATCCTGCTACGGACATGGCCTTTCCACATCCCTGTGGCTCTGTCCCGCTGTTCAGAGATGGTGCCCGGCACAGCCGACTGCCACATCACTGCCGACCGCAAGGTGTACCCACAGGCAGACATGGTCATCGTGCACCACTGGGATATCATGTCCAACCCTAAGTCACGCCTCCCACCTTCCCCGAGGCCGCAGGGGCAGCGCTGGATCTGGTTCAACTTGGAGCCACCCCCTAACTGCCAGCACCTGGAAGCCCTGGACAGATACTTCAATCTCACCATGTCCTACCGCAGCGACTCCGACATCTTCACGCCCTACGGCTGGCTGGAGCCGTGGTCCGGCCAGCCTGCCCACCCACCGCTCAACCTCTCGGCCAAGACCGAGCTGGTGGCCTGGGCGGTGTCCAACTGGAAGCCGGACTCAGCCAGGGTGCGCTACTACCAGAGCCTGCAGGCTCATCTCAAGGTGGACGTGTACGGACGCTCCCACAAGCCCCTGCCCAAGGGGACCATGATGGAGACGCTGTCCCGGTACAAGTTCTACCTGGCCTTCGAGAACTCCTTGCACCCCGACTACATCACCGAGAAGCTGTGGAGGAACGCCCTGGAGGCCTGGGCCGTGCCCGTGGTGCTGGGCCCCAGCAGAAGCAACTACGAGAGGTTCCTGCCACCCGACGCCTTCATCCACGTGGACGACTTCCAGAGCCCCAAGGACCTGGCCCGGTACCTGCAGGAGCTGGACAAGGACCACGCCCGCTACCTGAGCTACTTTCGCTGGCGGGAGACGCTGCGGCCTCGCTCCTTCAGCTGGGCACTGGATTTCTGCAAGGCCTGCTGGAAACTGCAGCAGGAATCCAGGTACCAGACGGTGCGCAGCATAGCGGCTTGGTTCACCTGAGAGGCCGGCATGGTGCCTGGGCTGCCGGGAACCTCATCTGCCTGGGGCCTCACCTGCTGGAGTCCTTTGTGGCCAACCCTCTCTCTTACCTGGGACCTCACACGCTGGGCTTCACGGCTGCCAGGAGCCTCTCCCCTCCAGAAGACTTGCCTGCTAGGGACCTCGCCTGCTGGGGACCTCGCCTGTTGGGGACCTCACCTGCTGGGGACCTCACCTGCTGGGGACCTTGGCTGCTGGAGGCTGCACCTACTGAGGATGTCGGCGGTCGGGGACTTTACCTGCTGGGACCTGCTCCCAGAGACCTTGCCACACTGAATCTCACCTGCTGGGGACCTCACCCTGGAGGGCCCTGGGCCCTGGGGAACTGGCTTACTTGGGGCCCCACCCGGGAGTGATGGTTCTGGCTGATTTGTTTGTGATGTTGTTAGCCGCCTGTGAGGGGTGCAGAGAGATCATCACGGCACGGTTTCCAGATGTAATACTGCAAGGAAAAATGATGACGTGTCTCCTCACTCTAGAGGGGTTGGTCCCATGGGTTAAGAGCTCACCCCAGGTTCTCACCTCAGGGGTTAAGAGCTCAGAGTTCAGACAGGTCCAAGTTCAAGCCCAGGACCACCACTTATAGGGTACAGGTGGGATCGACTGTAAATGAGGACTTCTGGAACATTCCAAATATTCTGGGGTTGAGGGAAATTGCTGCTGTCTACAAAATGCCAAGGGTGGACAGGCGCTGTGGCTCACGCCTGTAATCCCAGCACTTTGGGAGGCTGAGGTAGGAGGATTGATTGAGGCCAAGAGTTAAAGACCAGCCTGGTCAATATAGCAAGACCACGTCTCTAAATAAAAAATAATAGGCCGGCCAGGCACGGTGGCTCACGCCTGTAATCTCAGCACTTTG